ATACCTGATCCTCTTTGTCTTGTCAAAGACATGGGAATAAATAGTAGCTATTCACTCTCCTTGGAAGCATGCAGCCTGGGAAAACCTCCCTTCCCACTGTGCCCCAGAAAACCGAGTCCCATAGGATCAGGGTAGGGAGTGCACACACAGGTGGCAACCAAAGGACAGACCCCTTCTCATTGTGGGCTTTATAGGCAGAGAAACCCCAAACCCACATCTCTACAGGACAGGATCTGGGCCAGCCCTGTCCTTCCCTGCATTCCCAAGTTAGGAGTGCTGAGTGAAGCAAAGGAAACTGGCTGGAGCTGAGCCAGGTTGCCAGTCTTGGACGCGGCTCCATCTTTTATTCAGAGAATGACCTCATCCTTGGTCCTGGTTCTTTAAAAGAAAGTGGAGGGGGTCTCTTTCCTGCAGCCTGGCTTGCACTTTTATCGCCCCACTCTCCTACATAGTATCAAAGAATCAGAATCAGACTTCACCTACAGAAGATTCCCAGGCTTTAGGACATAGAGCCAATACCACATTTGTCCCCCTTTTGTCCTATATTATCAATTTAGCCTCTGACCCAGTTAGCTCCTCCTCTCCACTGCATTTAACTTCTAATTACCCTTGCCCCACCCTCGGCCCACCCTAATTACCCTTATACCTCCCCTCCCCCAGCCCCAGCTTCATTTACCTCCGACTCATCTGGTCTTATTTTTAGCTCCGGCATCTCTCCTTTTCCTTTCTTAATATGGCGATGAGCTCTTAGGCCAGTGTGGGGACCGGGGCTGAGGTGCCCTGGACACTGGAGGAGGGGGAGGGAAGGAGCCCCTGGGAGCCTGGGGTAGAAGTGTAGGAGGTGGGAGGATTCCGGCCCGCATGGAGCTGTCCTGGCCTCAGAAGGTTATCCGTCTCTCCTGCCAACCATGGAGACATATTTAGACAGGACCAGGTGGGGACTGAGGGGTGCCAATTTCAGGGGGCAGCTCCGGTTCCCTCCCCGCCCCCTGCTCCTATTCCTCCACCTGACCCTTTTTCCCTTGGCTCTGTCGGCAGTTTCTCCAGGACCCAGCAGTGCCCTCTGTCCACTGCTCTGGGCCATTCCCCAATCCCCCCTCCCACTTGAGCCCCTAACTCAGAATCTGGGACCCAGGGGCCCCTCCCTACCCCAGCTAACCTCTTCTGGACCAGGAGAGCCAACCCAGATCCCACTACCTCCATGAGTGCTACAGACAGGATGGGGCCCAGAGCTGTGCCGGGTCTGCGGCTGGCACTGCTGTTGCTGCTGGTGCTAGGGACACCCAAGTCAGGGGTACAGGGGCAGGAAGGGCTGGACTTCCCTGAGTACGATGGTGTGGACCGTGTGATCAATGTCAATGCAAAGAACTACAAGAATGTGTTCAAGAAGTATGAGGTGCTGGCACTCCTCTACCATGAACCCCCCGAGGATGACAAGGCCTCACAAAGACAATTTGAGATGGAGGAGCTGATCCTGGAGGTGAGTTGGGGGCACTGCAGGCCTGCAGAGCAGGGCTAATTTTAATCATAATCCTTCCCTCCAGTTAGCAGCCCAAGTCCTAGAAGACAAGGGTGTTGGCTTCGGGCTGGTAGACTCTGAGAAGGATGCAGCTGTGGCCAAGAAACTAGGTAAGAGAGGGGAGGGCAGGGGAGGGGAAGGTTACCCCACCCCTGCGCCCGGCTCACTCCCTAGGCCTAACTGAAGTGGACAGCATGTATGTATTCAAGGGAGATGAAGTCATTGAGTACGATGGCGAGTTTTCTGCTGACACCATCGTGGAGTTTCTGCTTGATGTAAGGACTCCCCTGGACCTGACGGCCTTGCTAACTCTCTTCCTGCAATGTCCTCCTCTTTCAGGTCCTAGAGGACCCTGTGGAATTGATTGAAGGTGAACGAGAGCTGCAGGCGTTTGAGAATATTGAGGATGAGATCAAACTCATTGGCTACTTCAAGAGCAAAGACTCAGAGCGTGGGTAACCCTCAGACTCCACTGTGCCCCTCCCCAGAGACTGACTCTGCATTCCACCCCCCAGATTACAAAGCCTTCGAGGATGCAGCTGAGGAGTTTCATCCCTACATCCCCTTCTTCGCCACCTTCGACAGCAAGGTTCTCCTCCCCGCAGCTGTATTGGTTCTGCCGCTCCACTCCCCTCCTACCCCCTCTCCCAAAGGTGGCAAAGAAGCTGACCCTGAAGCTGAATGAGATTGATTTCTACGAGGCCTTCATGGAAGAGCCTGTGACCATCCCAGACAAGCCCAATAGCGAAGAGGAGATTGTCAACTTCGTGGAGGAGCACAGGAGGTGGGGACCAAGGGCAACCCTCTCAGCGGGGTCTGAGTAATGACACTCTGTCTGTCTCTTCTAGATCAACCCTGAGGAAACTGAAGCCGGAGAGTATGTATGAGACCTGGGTGAGTGCCCCTGGCCAGGGTCAAGCCCTCAGAAAACCCTGTTCTCCTTCTTACCCCCTGACAGGAGGATGATATGGATGGAATCCACATTGTGGCCTTCGCAGAGGAAGCTGATCCTGGTGAGGGAGGAATACCGGGTTGGACTGGAGGGACCTCATACCTTGTACTTGTGTTCCCTCCAAGATGGTTTCGAGTTCTTAGAGACTCTCAAGGCTGTGGCCCAAGATAACACTGAAAACCCAGATCTTAGCATCATCTGGATTGACCCTGATGACTTCCCCCTGGTAAGAGGCACAGCTCAGGCACTGCTATCTTATATTAAGTTGCTGTATTTTGATCTCTCTACAGCTGGTCCCATACTGGGAGAAGACGTTTGACATCGACTTGTCAGCCCCACAAATAGGAGTCGTCAATGTTACTGATGTGAGTTTCCTGTCCTCATCCCGGGTTGACCCTAGCTTCCGTCCCTGCCTGTGCCATCTCCTAGGCGGATAGCGTATGGATGGAAATGGACGATGAGGAGGACCTGCCTTCTGCTGAGGAGCTGGAGGACTGGCTGGAGGATGTCCTGGAGGGCGAGATCAACACAGAGGACGATGACGATGATGATGATGACTAGTTGCTATGGCAACCATCTTTCAGCCCCACTGGTCTTTTCATGCTCTCTCCTGCCTTCCCTTGTCCTTCCCTGAGTTCCTCCAGGGAGACTAGGTTATTCTCTGCCATAGAGCTAACTGGGGTCTATATGCTGGGTGCTGAGACACTGATCCCCCTCATTTGATGAGCAAATGAGCTACTTTTCCCTAGACACCAGGCCAGCTCTCTCTTATCTGACTTCTGTTTCTTATCCCATAACTTACTTGTATCTATTATGTGTCTCTTCCATCACTCTCCATACTCTTTCTTGTGATTCTCCTCTAGCCATATATATGGGCCCCATCTCTGTTCTGTTCCCTCCATCTATGCACAGCTTTCCCCCACTCTCTCTAATCCTGTATCTTTCTGACTGTCCTGTCCTTGGCCAGAAGGAAGGGAGAATACTGTGTTTGGGACTGTATCTCAGCAATCACTTGTTAATGTATTTGGGTCAAATGAGAGGCCTCAATAAAGACATCTGGGGCAGCATGAACAAGTGTATTTTGGTGAAGTCTCACCCCTATG